TCCTTTTGGCACTGAGACAAGGTTCTCCGAGAGCCACCCGACCTCCGCAGTGTCTCTGTCACCACGAGGGGCACCGCGCGGCAGGCATCCTCACCTTTCCTACACCGCGCCAAGGAGGCAGGAGTGCACTGGGCTACCCGAGCGAGGCAGAGAACCCGCCGGGATCCAGCGCTGGTTTACCCCACACCCTCGTCGAAGGGGCTCTCGAGGGCTCGGTTTCTGCCCAAGCCCCCTGCAAGGTGGAGGCATGACTCCTCCATCCCTTCCCCTTGAATTCAAACGTGAGGATGGTATCTGCGAGGCTAAAGCGGGGCTCAGATGGCCCAAACTTCAGACCACTCTCTTCTCCACTCGGCTTTTCTTCCATCCTCCTGGCCATGTGTCTCCCCGTGAGTCGTGGCCCAAGTCTCCCCACCTCGGCCAGCCGCCACCCTCTGGCCTGGCTCCCGCCCTCCTGCCCACCTGGCCCCTTCCCCCTCACCCAGCATGATGGGGCTGAGCCGCCGGGCCAGGCCTTTGGACAGGTCGTACACGTAGAGCTTCACCGGATAGAGATTCGGCGGCTCCATTGGGACCCGTGGCGACGGCGGCCACGACGGCCCTCGGGCACCCGGCAGCGGCTTGGACCTTCCCGTACCCGACGGGAGTGCGAAGCGGAGGGAGAGGGGGGGACCGAGCCCGGGCCCGGGCTGAGGGGTGGGGGAGAGGCCGCCCTGCGCTGCTCGCGCCCCCACACCCGCTACCGGCAACGACTACTGTGAGGTGACAGAGAGGGGACAGGGAGGGCCCACACGGAAGAGGGGGCGGGGGCAGGGATGCACTTTTGCGCATGTGCTTACAGTCCTGACGTAGGAAGGGGCGGGGCTTTGCCGAAGGGGGCGGGGCTCTCGCTGATGGGTTGGCTTTCGTCAGGGACATAGGTAGAAGCTGGTTGGGGAGTGTGCGTGCCAGCCTGACGCGATATAGTGCGCACATGCGTGATGACGTAGAGGGCGTTGATTGGGACCGAGTACAGGGCCCGCGCATGCGTGGATTGTCGTCTTCTGTCCAAGTTGGTCGCTTCCCTGCGCCAAAGGTAAGCGGGCCGTTATCCATTTGTGTTGTTCGCCAGCTAGGCCTGGCCTCGTCCCGCTTCGCTCGGTCGGTCTCGCGCGCCCCCATAGCCTTGCTAGGCCTGTTACTGACGTTAACGTCTTTCGCCTAGTGAGCAGTAGCCAACATGTCAGGGTGGGAGTCATATTACAAAACCGAGGGCGATGAAGAAGCAGAGGAAGAACAAGAAGAGAACCTTGAAGCAAGTGGTAAGTGACTTCAGCATGTAGTGCCATTCGGTACAAACATTTTCTTCCATTTTTTTCCCCATAGGAGACTATAAATATTCAGGAAGAGATAGTTTGATTTTTTTGGTTGATGCCTCCAAGGCTATGTTTGAATCTCAGAGTGAAGATGAGTTGACACCTTTTGACATGAGCATCCAGGTAAGACTACCTTTTAATTTAAGACAAATTTATAAGTAAATATTAATTGAATTTTTTTTTTCAGTGTATCCAAAGTGTGTACATCAGTAAGATCATAAGCAGTGATCGAGATCTCTTGGCTGTGGTGTTCTATGGTACCGAGAAAGACAAAAATTCAGTGAATTTTAAAAATATTTACGTCTTACAGGAGCTGGATAATCCAGGTCAGTAATATTTTAAGATCAGCTTTTCCCTTTTCTTTCCATTTGACTCCCTGCCTCTGATCAGGTGCAAAACGAATTCTAGAGCTTGACCAGTTTAAGGGGCAGCAGGGACAAAAACGTTTCCAAGACATGATGGGCCACGGATCTGACTACTCACTCAGTGAAGTGCTGTGGGTCTGTGCCAACCTCTTTAGTGATGTCCAATTCAAGATGAGTCATAAGAGGATCATGCTGTTCACCAATGAAGACAACCCCCATGGCAATGACAGTGCCAAAGCCAGCCGGGCCAGGACCAAAGCCGGTGATCTCCGAGATACAGGTGGGCATATTTCCCCGTTCTCTTAAATTGGCTCCTCCCTCACTTTTGTTTACCCTTGCAACAGGCATCTTCCTTGACTTGATGCACCTGAAGAAACCTGGGGGCTTTGACATATCCTTGTTCTACAGAGATATCATCAGCATAGCAGAGGATGAGGACCTCAGGGTTCACTTTGAGGAATCCAGCAAGCTAGAAGACCTGTTGCGGAAGGTTCGCGCCAAGGAGACCAGGAAGCGAGCACTCAGCAGGTGTGCACTCAGCCCGGGTCAGCTGCCTACACAGTTCATGCTCTTTCATTTTTTACTCCCTCAGGTTAAAGCTGAAGCTCAACAAAGATATAGTGATCTCTGTGGGCATTTATAATCTGGTCCAGAAGGCTCTCAAGCCTCCTCCAATAAAGCTCTATCGGGAAACAAATGAACCAGTGAAAACCAAGACCCGGACCTTTAATACAAGTACAGGCGGTTTGCTTCTGCCTAGCGATACCAAGAGGTCTCAGGTAGGTAGAGATGCCTTTTGTTGTTGTTGTTTCCCATTTGATCCTTGTCGTTCTTCTCCTTCAGATCTATGGGAGTCGTCAGATTATACTGGAGAAAGAGGAAACAGAAGAGCTAAAACGGTTTGATGATCCAGGTTTGATGCTCATGGGTTTCAAGCCGTTGGTACTGCTGAAGAAACACCATTACCTGAGGCCCTCCCTGTTCGTGTACCCAGAGGAGTCGCTGGTGATTGGTAAGTAGCGTGGACCATGGATGAGTGACTCTGGAGGCTAGTCACTGGGCTTTTTGTTTTCTAGGGAGCTCAACCCTGTTCAGTGCTCTGCTCATCAAGTGTCTGGAGAAGGAGGTTGCAGCATTGTGCAGATACACACCCCGCAGGAACATCCCTCCTTATTTTGTGGCTTTGGTGCCACAGGAAGAAGAGTTGGATGACCAGAAAATTCAGGTGACTCCTCCAGGTATGTGGCAGAGATATTTCCAGGGCTTCTGACAAATCAAAGAAAATTTATCTCCTTTCTTCAGGCTTCCAGCTGGTCTTTTTACCCTTTGCTGATGATAAAAGGAAGATGCCCTTTACTGAAAAAATCATGGCAACTCCAGAGCAGGTGGGCAAGATGAAGGCTATCGTTGAGAAGCTTCGCTTCACATACAGGTGAGTCAATCTCAGGCTTTCTGGAACTGCCTGTTTCAGTTGAGTTACATTATTGTTTTAACAGAAGTGACAGCTTTGAGAACCCCGTGCTGCAGCAGCACTTCAGGAACCTGGAGGCCTTGGCCTTGGATTTGATGGAGCCGGAACAAGCAGTGGACCTGACATGTAAGGAGGTTGAATAGAGTAGTTCTTTTCATCCAGGCCACTCTTCTGTGTTTTGATTTTCTAGTGCCCAAGGTTGAAGCAATGAATAAAAGACTGGGCTCCTTGGTGGATGAGTTTAAGGAGCTTGTTTACCCACCAGATTACAATCCTGAAGGGAAAGTTACCAAGAGAAAACACGGTGAGAAGCTGAATGTGGACATGTGGGCTATTTCCAGTCACTCTCTCCTGACCTTTCCCCCCAGATAATGAAGGTTCTGGAAGCAAAAGGCCCAAGGTGGAGTATTCAGAAGAGGAGCTGAAGACCCACATCAGCAAGGGTACGCTGGGCAAGTTCACTGTGCCCATGCTGAAAGAGGCCTGCCGGGCTTACGGGCTGAAGAGTGGGCTGAAGAAGCAGGAGCTGCTGGAAGCCCTCACCAAGCACTTCCAGGACTGACCAGAGGCCGCGCGTCCAGCTGCCCTTCCGCAGTGTGGCCAGGCTGCCTGGCCTTGTCCTCAGCCAGTTAAAATGTGTTTCTCCTGAGCTAGGAAGAGTCTACCCGACATAAGTCGAGGGACTTTATGTTTTTGAGGCTTTCTGTTGCCATGGTGATGGTGTAGCCCTCCCACTTTGCTGTTCCTTACTTTACTGCCTGAATAAAGAGCCCTAAGTTTGTACTATATACTGTTCTTTTGTGTGAAGGAGAAAGGTGTG